GGTGCGGTGGCTCACGCCTGTAGTCCCAGCACTTTGGGAGGCCAAGGCGGGCGGATCACGAGGTCAGGAGTTTGAGACCAGCCTGGCCAACATGGTGAAACCCTGTTTCTACTAAAGATACAAAAAATTAGCTGGGCGTGGTGGCATGCGCCTCTAGTCCCATCTACTCGGTAGGCTGAGGCAGGAAAATCTCTTGAACCCGGGAGACGGAGGTTGCAGTGAGCCGAGATCGCACCATTGCACTCCAGCCAGGGCGAGACTCCGTCTCAATAAATAAATAAAAATTAGCCAGGCGTGGTGCCGCGTGCCTGTAGTTCCAGCTACTCGGAGGATCGCTTGAGCCGAGCGGTGATCGTGCCACTGCACTCCAGCCTGCGCGACAGCGCAAGACCCTGTCTCAAAACAAAGCAAAACAAAAAAGAAAAAAAAATTCTTGGTAACTGAGCACTGCTTGTCCAGCCCATTGAGTTTCTGTAGACAAATTGTAGGAACTGGCACAGCAAACTGGCCACAAAGACGTTAGGGGCGTGGACACCAGCTGCTTGAGCTGCCTGCTGTCCCAGACTCCCGTATGTCATCGCGCAGCGTGGGATTTTGCGGCTTCCTGACAGCCCAGGCTGTCGCTTGACTTGATCTTGGGTTTCACCAAGCCACGAAGGACTAGCGTCCCTCTCTCCTATCCCAAGGGCATTAAGCCTGTCTGGATGAAGTAGGAGAGGAAAGATTTACACGCAGTTCTCAACTTTACGTGACGTGACTAGGGAGGGAATTGACGGTCGCACCGTCTACCTAGCCCAAACGGGGTCACAGCAGGACAAGGAAGTAGCCGATCTCCCAGATGCGGTCTCTTCGCTCCGCTCCACCCGCACCAGCAGCGGCCCACCCACCTCTCCTGTAAGAGGAAGAACGTCCCGGAGACACTTCCGGCCCCGCCCCCCGAGGCGGAAGCGGAGTGCCAGGCTACTCCTCCCGCAGTGTGGGTGGTTCCGAGGCTGACTACCCTGCGGCGGCGCGGCTCGCAGTCCTTCTCAGCATGGACCGCACTTGTGAGGAGAGGCCCGCTGAGGATGGGAGCGACGAGGAGGACCCAGACTCCATGGAAGCCCCAACCCGGATCCGGGACACTCCGGAAGACATCGTGCTGGAAGCTCCGGCTAGTGGGCTGGCGTTCCATCCGGCCCGTGACCTACTGGCTGCAGGGGACGTGGACGGGGACGTGTTCGTGTGAGAGCGGGGCAGGGCCGGGGCGCCGGGTCCGTGTTAACTTCTGTATTTTCATCTTTGAAAGGGGGAATTATACCTACCCTTGCAGAGGGGACAAGTTTGCAGTACAGCACCTAAGCAGCTCTTCAACAAATGTAGGTTCCCTTCTACTACTATCCATATTTATGGAGTCATTTACCCTCCTTGCCCTCTCCCCAGCTTTTCCTACTCTTGCCAAGAGGGAGAAACCAAGGAGCTCTGGTCATCAGGTCACCATCTCAAGGCCTGCCGAGCTGTGGCCTTCTCTGAAGATGGGCAGAGTGAGTACTGGGGAAGACAACCAGCAATGTGGGCAGCACCATGACCTGGGCACCTTTTCCCCAGAGCTCATTACTGTCTCCAAGGACAAAGCCATCCATGTTCTAGATGTGGAGCAGGGCCAACTGGAAAGACGTGTTTCCAAGGCTCATGGGTAAGGAGAGCAGCCAATTCTGTGTATGTGCATGCTCCAAGAAGTTCTACATCTGTGTCTCTAGTGCCCCCATCAATAGTCTTCTGCTGGTGGATGAGAATGTTCTGGCCACTGGGGATGACACAGGTGGTATCTGTCTCTGGGACCAGCGGAAGGAGGGCCCCTTAATGGATATGAGGCAACATGAAGAGTACATCGCAGACATGGCTCTGGATCCAGCCAAAAAGCTGCTGCTGACAGCCAGGTACAACTTCAAAGCTGCCTTGCCTCCCCTCCTGCGTCTAAGCCTACTGCTCTACTCTCTACAGCGGGGATGGCTGCCTTGGCATCTTCAACATTAAGAGGCGTCGGTTTGAGCTGCTCTCAGAACCTCAGTCTGGGGACCTGACCTCTGTCACTCTCATGAAAGTACAGCTGGTTATGGTGGGATGGAGGGGTGTGCTTCCACATTGTTTTCTCTATTTCCCTGCAGTGGGGGAAGAAGGTAGCCTGTGGCTCCAGTGAAGGTACCATCTACCTCTTCAATTGGAATGGCTTTGGGGCCACAAGTGACCGCTTTGCCCTGAGAGCTGAATCTATCGACTGCATGGTTCCAGTCACCGAGAGTCTGCTGTGTACTGGCTCCACTGATGGAGTCATCAGGTGAGGGAAGCCTGGACAGCCCTTAGGTCACACCAGTACTCAACACTGTTCTTTCCCTGCCCAGGGCTGTGAACATCCTACCGAACCGAGTGGTGGGCAGTGTGGGCCAGCACACTGGGGAGCCTGTGGAGGAGCTGGCCCTCTCCCACTGTGGCCGCTTCCTGGCCAGTAGTGGCCATGACCAGCGCCTCAAGTTTTGGGACATGGCCCAGCTGCGAGCTGTGGTGGTGGATGACTACCGTCGGCGCAAAAAAAAGGGAGGACCACTGCGGGCTCTGAGCAGCAAGACTTGGAGCACCGATGACTTCTTCGCAGGACTGAGGGAAGAGGGAGAAGACTCCATGGCTCAGGAAGAAAAGGAGGAGACTGGGGATGACAGTGACTGAAGGAATGAATTGAATCTTGAGACGGGTCCTCACCAGGCAAGAGTCTTGCTTATTGGGCTGCATCCCCAGAGAGGATATGAATTATTTTTTGAAAAGACAGGGTTTTGCCATCGTCCAGGCTGGAGTGCGCTGGCTTGATCTTGGCTCACTGCAGCCTCAATGTCCCCAGGCTCAGATTGTCCTTCCACCTTAGCCTCTGGAGCAGCTGGGACTACAGGTGTGCACTACCACACCAGGCCAATTTTTGTTTTTTTTTTTTGGTAGAAACGGGTCTGTTTTGCCCAGGCTGGTCTTCAACTCCTGGACTCAAATGATCCACCTGCCTCTGCTTCCCAAAGTGCTGGGATTACAGGCACGAGCCACCACACCTGGCCAAAAAAATTTATATTTTTTGAGACAAGGTCTCACTCTGTCACCCAGGCTGGAGTACAGTGGGTTGATCATGGCTCACTGCATCCTTGACTTCCTGGGCTCAAGTGATCCACCTCAGCCTGCCTGGTAGCTGAGACTTAACAGGCATCTGCCACCATGCTTGACTAATTTTTGTGATTTTTTTTTGGTAGAGACCAGGGGTTTCACTATGTTGACCAAGCTGGTCTTGGAACTCCTGGGCTCAAGTGATCCTCCTGCCTTGGCCTCCCAAAATGCTGGGATTACAGGCATGAGCCACTGTGCCTGGCTGGATATGAAATTTTTTTTTTTTTTTTTTTTGAGACAGGGTTTCGCTCTTGTTGCCAGGGCTGGAGTGCAATGGCGTGATCTTGGCTCACTGCAACCTCCGCCTCCCGGGTTCAAGCAATTCTCCTGCCTCAGCCTCCCAAGTAGCTGGGATTACAGGTGTCTGCCACCATGCCAGGCTAATTTTTGTATTTTCAGTAGAGACGGGGTTTCTCCATGCTGGCCAGGCTGGTCTCGAACTCCTGACCTCAGGTGATCCACCCGCCTCAGCCTCCCAAAGTGCTGGGATTACAGGCAAAAGCCAACACACCCGGCCTGGATATGAATTTATAATACCCTACAGTGCAACACAAGAAGATGCACTCAAAGCACTGATGTGAGGAAGTACTTGCCCCGTAGCAGCTATTCACTCTACCAGTGTAAACAAACTCTAAGCTAGGGCAAGACAGCACAGACACAAGTATATACTAACCAGGGGTTTAATATAAATACAACCAGCATAGAAAGACCCAAAACTATACAGAAACCAAAACCAGAATGCCATGTGGTGGAGGCAAAGGGCAGAATTTCTGACCCCTTTGGCTCAGCTGCCCTTCCCCACAAATAAAAACCAACAAAGAGGACAAATCAGGACAATAAAGAAGATTCATGCTAAGCTGTGGCAGAGGGGGGAAGGTATGATCGGGTGGGGGTGGGACAAGGAACGGCCATGGAAGATCACTGGGTCAGGTTGGACCCTGGGCTGGGAGCGGGAGGGCAAGGCCCCTCACCACAACTTAACCCAAACCTAAGCTGCCCCCAGGTGCCATAGGTCCCTGTCCCAGCAGGGAGGCTGATGGGCCTGGGCCCATGCCCCTCCCCACCTTTGGGGGTCAGAAAGTGGCCACCCAGGCCTGCTGGGATGGGGCCTGACACAGGCTCTGCATGCCCATTCAGGGTGCCTGTGGAGAAAGAATGGAGTCACTGTTTAACCATGGTACCTGCCTCAGCCCCAGCAGACCACAGGAGGTTGGCCCCAGACTCACTGAGTGCCTGCAGCAGCCGTACAGACACAGCATCCTTGGCCACCTCATGCCCATCCCGGCCATCTAGGGTCAGCACAACCCAGATGAGGCCGCTGAAGGGCACCGGATGCCCAGGAATCACCACCTGGTACCAGAAGCGGTGCCAGCCAGCAGGTCCTATGCCCAAACACTTGGTGAGGAACACAGGGCTGCCCAGCTTCATTCGTTGGCACAGCAACTGCAGGGTAGCCCGAGCCCCTTGGAACCCTAACTTGTCCCTTGCCAAAGCCAACTGGCTGCCCTCTGGCTGTGGGGACCGCAAGAAGGGACCCACAAGCTGCTGGCGAAGTCGCTGCTTCAGGTCTGGCTTGAGCCACTCCACAGCCACCTGCTCTCCACAGAGGTGTGACTGCCCTGTAGGAAAAATGCAAAGACAAGGGCAGGTCTAAACCCTGGGCCCAAGCCTCCAGGTGGTGAGCCCTTTGGAGCTACACAGTCCTGTTATTTGTAGCCTTCCCATTTCCTGGTAGTGTGACCATGGGTAAGAAAAGACAATGAAGCCTTCAGCCTCCATTATTTGCAAAGGGAGTATAACACACTGCTACCTTACAAGTTTCCTTGGAGAAGTACTGGTTAATTGCAGGCTTTGTCTGCCTCATAACCATCATAATGGCTAATCTTTACTGGGAAAACTTGCTGTAAGTCAGTCAGTGTGCTAAGTACCGTACACCCATTATGTTACTTAATTCTCATAACAGTCTGAGGAAACAGATTCTATAGTAGTAAAAAGCTCAGTTGGATTCCCTTGAGCAAATCAATTTCTCTAACAGTTTCCTCATAGCTTGAGGGTCCTGTGCCTATTTTGCGGTGTGGGGGTGGGGGAAGGTTGAGAATTAAGTCAGGAGGTAATGCTCGGGAAGTGTCACAAATTTAGGTAAGCGGTGGTGGTAGCACCATTGGAAGTTTTAAAAATCTGAGATCAAATAGTAAAAGGTTGCAAATTCTGGCATGTTTGACTCTAAGATCTTGTAACTTTAACAG